CCCCCAGCGGAGGGCATGGGGGTGGGCCGCCCCAACAGGTACGTGCCTCCATGCAAGGCACCGCTGAGCCATCCCCTCCTGCTCTGCTGCGTCGCCCCCATCCACCCCTGCCCCAGCATCCCTGTCCTCAGCTTGTCCCCTTCAAGAAGGCCTTGTCTTCCCATCAGTGACAGGCTCAGCGCCAGGAGAATCCACCCCCAGGTTCAGTGCCTCCAACTCTCACCCCATCCCCATTTTATGCATTTTCTCACTGGCTTCCATCCTTTCAGAGAAACCCTCTCAGTCTGTCTGTCTCTGTCTCTGTCTCTCTCCCCCATCTCTGTCTCTCCCATCTCTCTCTGCCTCTCTCTGTCTTCACAATTTCATCTCCCCATGTCGCCATTTCTTAAAACATTTCTTTTCTCCTTTTCGTTTTCCCAATTGCCCTGTCCGCCTCTATCTTCTCTGTCCCCCTCCATCTAGGTCTCTGTCCCCCCCTCTCTCTGGGTCTCTGTCCCCCTCTGTCTCTGAGTCTCTATCCTCTCAAGGTCTCTGTTCCCCTCTCTCTGGGTCTCTGTCCTCTCTCAAGGTCTCTGTCCCTTTCTCTCTGGATCAATGTCCCTTTCCTGCTGCCCTCTCTGGGTCTCTGTCCCCCTCTCTCTCAGGGTCCCTGTCCTGCTTGGTCCCTGTACTTTTTCTTGGGGCACCCTCTCAACACCCCTCCTCCTGCCTATCTCTGCATCTCTTTGTCTTTCTGTAGTCTCTGCTTTCCAACCTGCTGTCCAGCCCCCACCAGTAGGTGGGGAGTGGTGGGGAACACCCCTGGTTTCGGAAGAGTGAGAGTGTTGATTTGGGAGGGTGAGGGTGGGGCCTGGGGGCGGGGCTTCTTGGCCTCAGATTAGACAGTGACTTTGACACGAAGTTGAAGCACCTTAAGCCCTGTATCTCCTTTATATGGAAACATTAAGCTGCTCTCGCAGGTCAGGTGGAGGATCCCTTTCCCTCCCGCCCTGCTTTTGCTAGGGGAGGGGGGTGCCCTGAGCCTGAGTCGCAGCCAGCCTGGGAGCTGGGCCATGTTGGCCGCAGATGGCCCCCTGGTGAAGGTTCCCGTTGGCTTTGGGAAGTAGACAACGGGTCTGCCTCACGGGGCTGAGGTGGGACTGGAGGATTTCGAGGGCAGAACTCTGGGAAGGAAAGAAAGGCTTAGGACCCAACCAGCATTCCCCCTGGCACTGCGGGGGCCTGGCCAGCTCATGGCGTTCCCTGAGCCTGTTCCCCAACTGTGAAAGGGGGTGATGATCTTCACCTCCCGGCATCCTGAGCGGCCAAGGTGAGCAGTGGGGTCTGAGAGTCCAGTGGGGGCCCCTGACGTTTCTGCCGGTTTCTTGTCCCAGCAGGTTGGGGGCGCCTGCCCCCCACTAGGCCAAGTGGAGGGGGTCCCTCCGTCCAATGGGCCTGGCCAGGGCCCTACGCCGCCTCAGCGGCGCCCTGGATTCGGGAGACAGCCGGGCGGGCGATGAAGAGGAGGCCGGGCCCGGGTTGTGCCGCAACGGGTGGGCGCCGGCACCGGTGCAGTCACCCGTGGGCCGGCGCCGCGGTCGCTTCGTCAAGAAAGACGGGCACTGCAACGTGCGTTTCGTAAACCTGGGTGGCCAGGGCGCGCGCTACCTGAGCGACCTGTTCACCACATGCGTGGACGTGCGCTGGCGCTGGATGTGCCTGCTCTTCTCCTGCTCCTTCCTCGCCTCCTGGCTGCTCTTCGGCCTGGCCTTCTGGCTCATTGCCTCGCTGCACGGCGACCTGGCCGCCCCGCCACCGCCCGCGCCCTGCTTCTCACACGTGGCCAGCTTCCTGGCCGCCTTCCTCTTCGCGCTGGAGACGCAGACGTCCATCGGCTACGGCGTGCGCAGCGTCACCGAGGAGTGCCCGGCCGCTGTGGCCGCCGTGGTGCTGCAGTGCATTGCCGGCTGCGTGCTCGACGCCTTCGTCGTGGGTGCTGTCATGGCCAAGATGGCCAAACCCAAGAAGCGCAACGAGACGCTGGTCTTCAGCGAGAACGCCGTCGTGGCGCTGCGCGACCACCGCCTCTGCCTCATGTGGCGCGTCGGCAACCTGCGCCGCAGCCACCTGGTCGAGGCCCACGTGCGTGCCCAGCTGCTGCAGGTGCGCCCGGGAGGAGAGGCGGGGACTTCCGTTGCTGTCTTTGGCTCCTCGCCTCCTGCTGCAGCCCCGTGTGACCCCAGAGGGTGAGTACATCCCGCTGGACCACCAGGATGTGGATGTGGGCTTTGATGGAGGCACCGATCGTATCTTCCTCGTGTCCCCCATCACCATCGTCCATGAGATCGACTCTGCCAGTCCTCTGTATGAGCTAGGACGTGCCGAGCTGGCCAGGGCTGACTTTGAGCTGGTGGTCATTCTCGAGGGGATGGTTGAGGCCACAGCCATGACCACACAGTGTCGCTCGTCCTACCTCCCTGGTGAACTGCTCTGGGGCCATCGTTTTGAGCCAGTTCTCTTCCAGCGTGGCTCCCAGTATGAGGTCGACTATCGCCACTTCCATCGCACTTATGAGGTCCCAGGGACACCGGTCTGCAGTGCTAAGGAGCTGGATGAACGGGCAGAGCAGGCTTCCCACAGCCTCAAGTCTAGTTTCCCCGGCTCTCTGACTGCATTTTGTTATGAGAATGAACTTGCTCTGAGCTGCTGCCAGGAGGAAGATGAGGACGATGAGACTGAGGAAGGGAATGGGGTGGAAACAGAAGATGGGGCTGCTAGCCCCCGAGTTCTCACACCAACCCTGGCGCTGACCCTGCCTCCATGATGCAAACTGATGTCCCCTTCCCCGTGTATGCCCCCTTCCCCAAGGTAGCAAGATGGAGGGATGGGGCTCTCTCCTGGGATGGGGGCAGGTGTTCCTGAATACCGACAGGCCTGCTGGGTAAATGACTAGGTGGTAAGGTTCTGCCATGCCTGGTGACCCACCATGGACATACTGGACCTTAATTCCTCTGCTTCTGTGCTCCCTCCTGAGAACCCTTTATGAGCCTGATTCCTCAGTCTCACCAGAATTCTGGATCACCCAAGAGGAAAAGACTGGCAGTTCTAGATTCCTCTATATGGGGAGACCTGGATTGTTGACCAGGGTGAGAAGCCAATGGTATAGACTGCCTCTGGGGAAGCAAGTTGGCAGTTCTTGAACAGCATCAGATATCAAGAGTTTGTAGGTCTGGATTCACCTAAGATTCAAGGGAGTGTTGCTTCTCAACTCAGCCAACTGAGTAGCAAATCATTTGTTCTAGACCACCTAAGGAGGGAAGGTTATGGAATGCCCCAAGTATTCAAGATCATCTTGATTGACCAAAGACCAAAAAAAAAAAAAAGACCTGTGGTTCCAGAAAGCTCATTAGTTGAGATTCTGTGAGTCTAGGTTGACCACAGAGGCAAGCACTGGTGAGTCTAGGACAGATTTTACGTGGAGAGTTGAACTACTCCAGAAACTAAAGAGTAATGTTTCTAGAATGCACAAAACATTGTTAGTCTGTGGGTTTAGAAAGACTGAAGTGACAGATTAAGAGTTCTTGATATTAGATAACTCCAACTTCTGGCTGTAGAGCACCCAGCCAAGAGAATAAGCAGTGCTTTGAAAGGATCCACTGGGTGGGTTGTTTTTTTTTAAAGTGCCATTCTAGAATGTCCAAAGGGAATCAGGATTCTGTGGCTGTAGACTGATCACAGAGTCAAGGAAGCAGTGGCAATTCTAGATATCTGAGATTTTGCTGGTTCCAGTTTGCCCAATGGAGTTGAGAATCTCAATGATTCTAGATGACTTCTTGTGGTTCTGTAATGCCAAAAGGAATGAAGGCTCCAGGGATACAGAGTTGTCCATTACCAAAGCCTGGAAGTTCTCATCACCTCCAGGTGGACTGCTTGGCAGTGCTAGGAGGTGGACTCAGGACTTCAGAAGCAACATTTCTGGCCTGACCTGGAAGGTGAAGGTGAAGGTGAGACCCTGTAGGGCACAGGGCTAATTAGTGGACAAGGGAAGGGGGAGGCCCAGGGCTGGTGAGTCTAGAATGCTCTGGAACCCTACACCTAGTGATGTGTGTCTATTTCTTTTTCTTTTTCTTTTTTTTTTTTTTTTGAGACTGAGTCTCGCTCTGCCGCCCAGGCTGGAGTGCAATGGCGTGATCTCAGCTCACTGCAACCTCCGCCTCCCGGCTTCAAGTGTTTCTCCTGCCTCAGTCTCCTGAGTCGCTGGGATTACAGGCATGAGCCACTATGCCTGGCTAATTTTTGTATTTTTAGTAGAGACGGGGTTTCGCCATGTTGGCGAGGTTGGTCTTGAACTCCCGACCTCAGATGATCCACCTGCCTCGGTCTCCCAAAGTGCTGGGATTACGGGTGTGAGCCACCATGCCCAGCCGTGTGTCTGTTTCTTAAAGATATTATACATATGTATATTATATATATGTAATATAAATACAGATATCTATCTATTTTTTCCCTTGGTCCCTACAACAGGCTTAGAGATGGAGTGCTAGCTAATTGGAATGAGGTCCTTTTCAAGGACCCCAGAAGCTTTGCTCTAAATCCCAATGCTGCCCCAACTTACTGTGTCACTTTGGACTCCTCTTCATGTCAGTTTCCCCATCTGTAAAAACGGGATATTGGAACTTGAAGTTCTTCAGGGGCCTTTCCAGCAGGATGAGTCCTCACTACACCAAGGGTGGGATGGGCATTCGAGTCCTGGGGATTTCCCTCCTCTCCCCAGTGCTGGATCATACGGCCTTCCAGGAGACGCTGGGATGTAAGATACTCTTGGAGGCTGGCTCTGAACTCGGGTGTCTGAATCACAGGGCAAGGGTAGGCGTGGGCTGTGGCTAACAGCCAGAGTCACTTCCCTGGCCTAGCTTGGGGACCTGGGGAGGAGGAGGTAGCTCTGGACACCAGGGTTCTTCCCATTGTGGGAGAGTGAGTGTTTTAGGGGGAGACCTGTCCCCCAGATTAAAGAACTGGGAGCCCTAGCGGATGTGTCTGCGAATGTGTTTCTCGAGCA